GGTACCTGGGCTGGGCCAGAGCTGGGGCCAGGGGAGCCTGGTCTTGAGGGGTAAGGGCTGCAGGGCCAGGCTGATGGCCTGTGTCATGGCATTGGCCATCTCCTCTCCAGCTTCTCCTCAGCCATCGCCCGTCCGTCATGGTGGTGTCGGCTGCACCTGGACCTTCCTGCCTCTCCGCTCAGGGCAGCAGCAGTGAGTGCAGCAGCAGCTGCAGGCTATCAGCAGCAACAGCAGAACAGTAGCTGGAGGGCCGGGAGAGAGCACGGGACTCAGGTTGGGGGAGAGAAAGGATGCCCACCCTCCTCCCAGAGAAACCCACTGCCTGCCAGGGTCTTTCCCCCACAGGTTTGGTGGAGGTCAGAAAGATCCGAGAGGCTGGTGAGAGGTGCGGACGGTCCCCATGCCAGCCGCCAGGGCCAACCTCCTCCATGTTGTGTCTTCTCTTTCACTGCCCAAGCCTGGCTCCCGTCATCCCCGCGTTTGGGATCCCGGGGTACTGCTGGGCCCAGTCCCCAGCACCGCCCATCACCCAAGCAGCATATCAGAGGATGAGGGAAGTCCCTTGGCTTCCCCCAAGGGACAACTGGTTTTCCTCCTTGATCCGGCAGACACCCGCCACCTCTGCCAGCCCTCTGGCTGGCACCATGGTGTGGTCTCTCCCAGATGCCAGGGAGAGCCATGGGGTGCTGAGTGCCCCAACTAACCTGTGAAAAGGATGATGACTGAGAAGGCCACGATCTCCACGGGCTCAGCCTGGGGCAGTCTCTGCAGCTTGAGCAGCAGCCTCTCGCCCACGGCGCGCATCTCCTGCACGAAGTCGGTGGCAGCCATGCCGCGCTGGCTTCCTGTTGGGGCTCCTGCCGGGCTCTGCTGGGGCAGAGAGAACACCTGGAGCCTCCACGGCTGGCCCCACACTCGTCGCAGCACCGAGATTCCACCCTCGCACCCATCCGCAGCCCGCAGAACAAGTTTGTCAGGTCTCACACATTGCACCCCTGGTGACTTCCACCTAGTGGTGGCCCTCAGTCCCCACCCAGCTGACACAGCTCAGGGTGGAGGAAGCCGGTGAGGACAGTGAGACCAAGGGCTTGCTTCGGGGGCTGCCGGCCAAGGCGGCGGCTGGTGGTGGTTTCTGGCTTCGCTGTTCCATTCCCTTGTCTTGAGGTACCACTACTGGGTTTTGCCTGGGTGCTTGGGACTGGCACAGCTCCCTCGGGGTGGGGAGACTGGGATAGGATGCCAAGCTGGTACTCTTGCCTTCCATCAATGTGGGGACAGAAGGAGCAGGTTCTCCCGAGAGCAGGTTCATGGGGCTTCTGGCCAGGGTCAGTCAGAGGTGAAAACTGCCCCCCTGTCCCCCAGGCCCCCCAACCTCTCCCACCAGCCCAGTTTCTACACTCATGCCTGTTCTGCCAGAGGGGGAGGCCGCACCGTGTCCCTCCAGGTTTTGCCAGGGTTTCTGTCCTGTCTGTTGGGAGGGGGTCAGGAGGCCCAGGTTGCTCAAGCCAGCCCCTCCCCTGCTGGCGTCATCTGTTTCTCTAGCCTGACCAGGAAAGTCCTCTCCACTCCCACCCCTGCCCCAGGAGAGCCTCTTCCTGTCTCAGGGTGCCCAAGAGGCCCAAGGTGCCACTCCAGAAGGCTTTCCCCTTCTGCCTCTCCTGTGGGCATGAGGGAGCTGGTGCCTCTTTAGAGAGGAGCCAGAGACAACCTTGTCCCAACCCAGCCTGATCCAGTTCACCAAGGCAGTTGCTCTAATCCAGGGGTGGTGGTGGGGACAGGTGGCCAGGGGCTGGTGCCAGACCTTTGGCTGTAATTATCGTTGCCTTGTCCCAGGTCTCAGCCGGTTCTCGCTGAGATGGCTACGTCAGTGAGGCCAGTCACTCCCGGTGCCGCTGCCTTGGCAGAGCTGGTTTAGAACCACCGTGAAGGTCATCGAACGGGGCCCTCCACCCTGCAATTGGCCTGCGGCCATCCTTGAGGCCATGTGGTCTTTGCATGAGCACCCAGGATGGTGAGGAACCTCCGCCTGCTGAGGCAGCCCACCCACTGCAGAAGGTCGGACTCCCTGCTGGCCCCCAGTTAGTCCCGGTCCCGAAGCTTCCCTGTTTCCTCCTCGCAGAGCTGATACTCCAACCCCAGGCGCCTCACGAGGAAGGGCTGGCAGCAGGCGGCGTGTTTGAGACTGATAAGCGAGGTGTGTTGGCAGCGCGGGGCCCCAGAGGGCTGCTTGCTCTGCCCTGTTGTTTCGTCATGGTGGGTTTTAGTCACCCTTGCCCTGTTGGGCATTATCTCGTTTGAGGTCCACCTAGAAGGAGGCATAACTGACACTTGTGGGAGATTTGCAGGGTCCTGTGCCTGAGCAGCCGGGGGGGATGCCCCTATTTGTGGCACTGAGCCTTTGGGTGACTCCCCTTTTTGCCCTGGCTCCAACTGGAAGTAGAAAGTGGTGCTTGAACCCCTGGCAGGCCCTGCTCCTGTAGCCACCCAGGGCGGGAGGAAGCGCTTTCTGCTGCTGGTGTTAGAAACAGTAGGCGCTCTTTCTGCAGCTACAGAAGCTGGCTGTTCATTCACCCTCCGTCCTGGTTCAGGGACTGTGTTGGAGAGACCCTGTCCACTCGTGTCCTGTGGATGCAGGACAGGGATCCCCACCTGCCTGCCTGGGGCGTCTTGTGAGTGACAGCCACTGGGGTCTCCAGGCTCACCGCTGTGCCCCGACCCCGACCTGGCCTGACTCTTCCCTACTGTGCGCCTCCCAACACCGCAGGAGCTTGTCTCCCCAGACACCAGCCCCAGCCGAAGCCCCCAGCCTCTGCTGAGCTGAGAACACTTGGGCTAGTCCTTGGTTTCCACATTTCCCTGGGTCATTGTTTTTGTTTCTCACTAGATGCCAGCTTGTTTGCTTTGAGGAAAACATATGGGGGGTGGTGGCTTTAACGCTGGCTTGAGGACAGGGCGGCAGGAGGAGTAGGCAGCCTCGGCTCACGGGCCCTGCCCAGGAGGGCTGCTCTCAGTGTTCCCCAAAGAACCAAACAGCCGGGTCCTGCTTCCTTAGGGGTGGTGTCATGTCAGCCTGTGCATCACGGTGGCACAGCAGAGGTCCCGGTTGCCAGCGTGGTCCCTCCCAGCCTCACTTCTGTGACCTTCTGCCCACCTGAGCCTGAGTTGAAAGTCAGTCCTCCAGGTTCCTGGTTTGGTGTTCAAGGCTCATCACCAGAGGGAGATCTAGGAGTTTATGGGGTTCTAGATGGGCCCAGGGAGGAGGACCCAGGCTGAGCCGTGAGCTGAGAACACCAGCAGTGAGTGGGCCAAGCCCCTGAAAGGACACAGATGGGCAGAGTCCTGCTGCATCCTGGGGGCGCCGCATGCTGGCTGGGCAGACCCTGCGCTGACCTCGACAGGGCTCTGCCCTAATCCTGGGAAAAAGGGAGGCTCAGCAGGCCGGCAGCCATTCTCTCCCAAGCTGGACAGCCAAATCCCTCTTTTAAGCCCCCTGAATAAAAGAGCTGAAATGAACTTGCAGAATAAGCAGGCCCTCGGGGCCCCTCTGCTGCACAGCAGGCGGAGCAGGAGGCGCTCTGAGCAGAGCCCCCAGCCCTCCCCTAGTGCAGGGTCCCAGCAGCAGGGAGAGTGCAGGTGTGTGCAGGAGGCTGGCTGACTTCCCTGCAGGGAAGCGACCCAGCATGTCCCCGAAGACCTCTCCGTGTTTATGGTAGACTGTGGCCCTTCACCCTGGGGGCAGGGGACCCTTGCTGCTCCCTCCCTGTCCCCCCTTCTTCTGTGGCCATTGCCACTCACCTGGGAGCTCAGGTGTTGGGGGCTGAGCAGCAGTGCCCCAGCGCGGAGCCTCCACGTGCTGTCCTCGTACTTCCTTCGTGGGCGCCGCTGCTCCCCTGGGCGCCTCAGCCCAGCTCCTCTGCTGACAGCCAGCTGCTGTCTCTGCCTGGCTTTTTTGTTGTTGGTCGTCCTGGAGATCCAAGTGTCAAATTACCGTCGCGAGGGGGAGCCCGAGGAAGCCCTGCTTGGGAACTTGTCCTCCAACTTCATGTCCCGGTGCCTCACCTCTGCCCTGAGAGCGCTGCTCAGGGACAAGACAAGCTCCCTCTCTCCTCCTCCTTCCTCCTCCTCTCCCTCTCCCCGACTCCCACGCCGTGGGCTGGGCCTGGGTTGGGAGCTGAAGAAAGAAGTCGGCTCTCTGCCTTCCTGGCCAGGAGGACCCTGGGGAGGCTCCACCTGAGCCTGTGGAGGGGAGTCCTGCAGCGCTCTCAGGTCTGGGGCACCCACCCTGCCCTCAGGAAGGCCACCCCTTCTGTCCCTCTGGCCACTCCCTGGCTGGTCCCTCCCTCTGGCCTCTCTCAGGAACAACAGTAAACAGTGGGGAGCTGGTGGCCCTCTCAAGCTGAGCAGGAGGCTTTGCAACCAGTCCCTGGGGAGGCCCTTGTGCCGCTCAGCATCTGAAGGCGTCTTGGGGGAGAACTTGGAATCCTGAGTGACCTGGGAGTGGCCTGCGCGCCCGGCAAGGCGCCTCATGTTCCTTGTGAGGTGAGGGCCTTCTGCTGGGGCTGTGACCGCACGCCCCTCACCTCTGCGGTGCTGCCTGCTCCAGGTGCCGCCATGCCGCCATTGCCAAGTACTTCGGGGATGCGCTGCCTGCCTGCGCCAAAGGCTGCGACCACTGCCAGAACCCCACGGCCGTGCGGAGGCGGCTGGAGGCCTTGGAGCGCAGCAGCAGCTGGAGCAAGACCTGCATCGGGCCCTCCCAGGGGAACGGCTTTGACCCCGAGCTGTATGAGGGAGGCCGCAAGGGCTACGGGGACTTCAGCAGGTAAGGGGCCGAGAAGCCAGGGCTCCAACCCGGCCAGGGCCACTCACGCCTGGCCTGTCCCTAGGTATGACGAAGGTTCTGGAGGCAGCGGGGATGAAGGCAGAGATGAGGCCCACAAGCGGGAGTGGAACCTCTTCTATCAGAAGCAGATGCAGCTGCGCAAGGTGAGGGGAGGCACTCAGTGGCCTGTGTGGGGACGCCTCATGGGTCCTTCATGTTGTCCTCCAGGGCAAAGACCCCAAGATAGAAGAATTTGTACCCCCAGGTCAGTACAGAAATGTTCCTGGAGGCTTGTGGAAAGGACCAAGGACCACCCCCCCCCCCCACAGATGAGAACTGTCCCCTGAAAGAGGCTTCTAGCAGGAGGATCCCCAGGCTGACTGTGAAGGTAAGAGACGGGCAGCTCCTCAGCCACCCGCCGCCATGCGACCAGTCTCACTGTCCTGTGCCAGGCACGGGAGCACTGCCTGCGGCTTCTGGAGGAGGCGCTGAGCAGCAACCGCCAGTCAACACGTACCGCTGATGAGTGAGTTCCACGATCACTGGGCTGAGGAGCACGATACCTTGTGCCTGTTACCTTGCACCCACAGAGCTGACCTCCGGGCCAAGGCCGTGGAGCTGGAACATGAGACATTCCGGAACGCCAAGGTGGCCAACCTCTACAAGGCCAGCGTGCTGAAGAAGGTGGGCCTGGTGCAGGCGGACCCAGGGTCGTTGTGCCACAGCCTCCCTGCCTATCCCTGCCCAGGTGGCCGATATCCACAGAGCCTCCAAGGATGGGCAGCCCTATGACATGGGAGGCAGTGCCAAGAGCTGCAGTGCCCAAGCTGAGCCCCCGGAGCCCAATGAGTATGACATTCCACCAGCCTCCCATGTGTACTCGGTGAGCTGTGGCCCAGTGGCCTCCAGACCTGTTGAACCTCCTCTCCTCCTGCTCACATTTACAGCTCAAACCCAAGCGGGTGGGAGCTGGTTTCCCCAAAGGCTCCTGCCCGTTCCAGACGGCCACGGAACTGATGGAGACAACTCGGATCAGGGAGCAAGCCCCCCAGCCCGAGCGGGGAGGCGAGCACGAGCCCCCGAGCCGGCCCTGTGGCCTCCTGGATGAGGATGGGAGTGAGCCCCTCCCTGGGCCCAGAGGGGAGGTCCCTGGAGGCAGCGCTCACTATGGGGGGCCCTCCCCTGAGAAGAAGGCAAAAAGTTCCTCTGGGGGCAGCTCCCTTGCCAAGGGCCGGGCTAGCAAGAAACAGCAGCTCCTAGCCACAGCGGCCCACAAGGATTCTCAGAGCATCGCCCGCTTCTTCTGCCGAAGGGTGGAAAGCCCAGCTCTGCTGGCATCAGCCCCAGAGGCAGAAGGTGCCTGCCCCTCCTGTGAGGGGGTTCAGGGACCCCCGATGGCCCCAGAGAAGTACACAGGGGAGGAAGATGGAGCCGGGGGACATTCGCCTGCCCCTCCCCAGACTGAGGAGTGCCTCAGGGAGAGGCCAAGGTAAGGGTACAGGTAGTCATAGAATCTTCTGGAGTGCTGTGATGCCTGCTCTTCCCTCTACCAGCACCTGCCCGCCCAGAGACCAGGGCACCCCTGAAGTCCAGCCCACCCCTGCAAAGGACACATGGAAGGGCAAGCGGCCTCGATCCCAGCAGGTGCCGGCAGGGATGAGTCTGTTGGGGAGGAGCAGGAGTGACCCTCTGCTGTGGCCCTTCTCAGGAGAACCCAGAGAGCCAGCCTCAGAAGAGGCCACGCCCCTCAGCCAAGCCCTCCGTCGTAGCTGAGGTCAAGGGCAGCGTCTCGGCCAGCGAACAGGGCACCTTGAATCCCACGGCTCAAGACCCCTTCCAGCTCTCCGCTCCTGGCGTCTCCTTGAAGGAGGCTGCAAATGTTGTGGTCAAGTGCCTCACCCCTTTCTACAAGGAGGGCAAGTTTGCTTCCAAGGTAGGGGGAGTGAGTGGGCTCTGCCTTCTCCCCTCTCTGCTTCTCTTCTCCCTCTCCCTTCCAGGAGTTGTTTAAAGGCTTTGCCCGCCACCTCTCACACTTGCTGACTCAGAAGACCTCTCCTGGAAGGAGCGGTGAGCGCTGGCATTGCCAGGGCCAGGAGGCACACCTCCTCATGCCCCCACCCTGAATCTGTAGTGAAAGAAGAGGCCCAGAACCTCATCAGGCACTTCTTCCATGGCCGGGCCCGGTGCGAGAGCGAAGCTGACTGGCATGGCCTGTGTGGCCCCCAGAGATGACCAACTGCTGGCTGGGCAGGGCCCGCGTCCTCCCCCAGATTCTAGCATGGGTCATCCTGGGCCTCACCTGCTGATGCCAGGGCCATCGTCTTTTCTCAGTCCTTCTCCTTTCCAACCATACTTGGCTTTGGGGATGACCCCAGACACCCCCTGAATCCAGGTCAGAGGTCAGCCCACCTTTCTTTCTGCTTGCAAAGCCTATAGACCCTTCTCAGAGCGGTCCTCATGGCTGGGTTTTCTGGGACACATGTCGAGGACAGAAGGTGGAGGGTGGTGGAGCTGCTGCTGGAAGAAGGGGAAGGAAGAGTGGCCCCTCCCCGAGTTCTAAGTCAGGATGAGGCCCACCTGTCCAAGGTATCGGAACCTACCCAGGGGACCCTCAGATCCTCCACCCACTCCCCCATCCATTACGATGCCAGCTTCCAGCCTTGCCCAGGTCAGAGCTGTGGCAGAGGAGAGGCAGCCAGGCCCTGTTCCTGCTCAGCTCCTGCTCAGGAAGGCCAGGCCTGACAGATGTTTGGGAGAGGAATAAAGTTGTGTTGTTGTGGGGCATGCAGGCGTGCACACAGCCCTTTTCTCCAGGGAGTTTTATTTCCTCAG